ATGGTGTCACATGTGGAAGCAGCTGGGTGACCCCGAGCCCGGTGACCACTGGTCACTGGGGAGGCACAGACCTCGCTGTGGCAGGGTCCTGAGGGCCAGGGCCTCAAAGGAGGGTGGCTGTGTCCCTGGGCCCCGCGGGAGTAAGGGTGTACACCTGCCAGTCCCCTGCCTACAGTGGTGGTGGGGTGGAGCCCCATGGTCCCTTCCATCTGGAATCTCAGACCTGGCCCCCCTCTGCCACCCTGTGCCTCCCGTCTGCCTTTCAGGGTAGCAAGAATGCTGTGCGCCCCACTGGGGAGGGAGGTGGGGAGGACTCCAGAGCGTCCAGGTGGGGGCTGCTGCAGAGGAGATGGTTTCTCTCGGGTGCAGAGGAGGGTTGGGCCCTGGGCACCTACTGGTCACTCTTCGCCACGACGGGGACCTCACCACGTTGTCCCTCATCCACGTCACCCGCCCAACCCACGCGGAGGGTCCTGAGGGCTTCACCACGCAGCCCTGAAGGGGCAGAGCTGGGGTCACACAGGTATCGGAAGCCCACGCTGTGGCCCCAGGAGAAGGTTCTGGATGTGGCTCCTATGAGTGAAGGGTGGACTCACAGCGCTGCCGGAATAAAGGGAAACCACAGGCAGGAGGGAAGCGCGTCCAGGATCCGCGGCCACCGGCCTCTCAGACTGTCTTCTGGGGCCAGGTCGCGAGGAGATGGAAAGCGGGGGCATCACAGGCTCGTCTGAACCCGCGCGTTCATTCGGCCACACCGACCCCAAACCCCTGCATGCGGGCAGGACCCCTGGTTCTCCTGCGCCCACCCCAGCCCTGCTGGCCGCCGGGGCATTTGAGGGATGGTTGCGGGGGGTCGGAGGGTGGAAGGGGCGTCGGGCAGCCTCGGTGGGGAGGGGAAGAGGCTTCCCGTGCACTATGGACTCCCGCATTCGGGAAGGGAGGCGCTCGGGGTTGGGGAGGGAGGAAAAGGCGGCTGTGTTCGGGGAGGGGGCAGCGAGACCCCGCCCGGGCTACGGGTTGCAGGATGGAGCGGACGGGAGGAAGGAGCCCTGACGCCGCGGACCCCACGCCTGCCGGCCGTCCCCTCCCTCCCTGCCTTCCTTCCTTCCTCCCCTGCCTTCCTTCCTTCCTCCCTCTCCGCAGAGGCAGCGCGGGGACCCGGCCGGGGTGGGGCTAGGGCGGTGCGCCCCGGAGCCTCCAACCTGGACCCCACCCCGGAGGCGCCGCGACCGCGCTCCCGCCGCCTCCAGGAAGGTGCCCGGATCGCGCCGGCGACCGGAGGACTCTGCGCCCCGCCGCCTCCCACCCTGTCCCGCCCCGCGCCTGTCGGCGACCCCGCGGGGCCGGTCCCCGTCTCCACCTGCAGTCCGGGGCGCGGCGCCCTTGAGGGAAGCGGGGCTCTGGGATCCCCCGGCCTGGGCGTGGGACACCCCACGGTCCGCACGAACCTTGGTGGCCCGGGCCCCTGCTCCCCCAGAACAGCGCCCAGGTCTCGGAGAAACCCCCCGAAGCCGTGGGCCCAGACGCTCCCGGGGGACCTCGGTGGGACGGGCAGGGCGGGCGCCGCGGGCGAGGGGACGCGCACTGTCCCCGGGCGAACCAGAAACACCCCACACCGGGCACCTCCCCAGGAATCGCCCACCCACCCCCATTGTTCTCCACCAGGTTTCACCTTACCACCCTCCCCCCAGGCATCTCCCCCGTTGCATCGCCCCCACGCGGGCATCGCTCCCACCCGGGCATCTCGGCTCTGTCCTGCCCTGGGGTGGCCGCAGCCCGCGGGGAGGAAGCGCGGCGAGGCGCCCACACCGGGAAAGTGTCTCCGTGACTCTGCGAGGTTACACTCCGGGTGCGTCGCTGCGGGCTCGTGGGCTCGTGGGCTGCAGCCCCCCGCTCCTGTCGGGTGGACGAGCCCCGGGCCCGCGTGGAGCTGCTCGGTCAAGGCCGGCCCGGGAGGGGCGCGGCGCAGGGCGGGCAGGGGCGGGGTCCTAGGTCAACGTCCAGCCCCAGACCCAGCCCCGCCGCCGGATCCACCGTGCCTCTGTTTCCCCATTCCTGAGAAATCGGAACGCCGGCGGCACCCCCTTCTCCGGGCCGGAGCCTGCGCCCTCCGGATTGCGCGCCTCTGTCCAGGCGGCGGCCGGGGGTGGGAGCGCGCAGCGGGCCAACTTCCCTAAAGGGAACTGTCGGGAGGGCGCCCAGAAGGGAAAGACCAGGAAGCGCTGGGTGCTGAGCTGGAGTCTGGCCCCTTCCTGGGGGACCGGGGAGGGGGCTGAAGGTGGGGAGAAGACCGCCGGGGCTGCTAGGGGGACACTTGTTAAAATGCTGTTGTTATTCTTCAGGACAAGAGCAAAAATCACCCCCTGCAGAACCTAGGAGCTACGTGCAGAACTTTACAGAGTTGAGGCAGCGCCGTAGCTGAGGCCTGACTGCTAACCAGGGAGTGGAGCTCTGAGTGCACTCAAGGAACGCAAGGAAGCCAGGCAGGGAGGAAGGGGCCGGCGGAGTCTAACTTCAGCTGCCATCTTTTTTGGTGGCACATCTCGTGGTCACAGGTTGTAGGCTGTGTTTCTGGAAGGTTCAGGTACAGCGCAAGATTCCACTTGTCTACTTGGCTATCTCTGTGCCTGAGGTGCCATGAGGCCAACGGACGTCACTCAAATTCATGTCCAGCCAAACTCCCACAGCAAAGAATCCCGAACCGAGGATGAAGTTCCTCTAGAAAGCATTCCTATCTGTGGCAAAGCTGCAGACACCCCGAAACCCATCTCCCACCTCGTCTGGAATTTCAGGAGCTTCGTTTGCTGAGCCAGTGCACTCATGGCAACCCTGCAGGAAGCCATGTGGCACCTCTGGGCTTTGCACCGTGTGTGTTCTCTTCTCTAAACTGCTGTTTTTGCTTAGCAAAGAGCCTCGCCTGCCACTGATGATGGCAGTGTGGGGTCATTTTGAATGGCTGCCTGACACTGCATGGCACATTCACGTACACAGTCCTGTGGGATCGTGACATAATAAGAAATAGATATTTCATCTCTGCCCCTGGTTCCTGACACAGAGCTCCTAAAACCATTGAAATTTCCTGGATAATAGGAGCTTCTTCTGTTCCAATGGGGTGACTCTTGGTGGGCTCCTGGATGGGGGCTGGTCACTAGCGAGACCACACCATGATGAGAAACCTGGAGCTTCAGCCCTACCCCCACCTCTGAGCAGGGGAGACGGGCTAGCTAGAGGCGCGGTTCCTAATGCGCCATATGCCTACATGAAGACGTCTCCGTAAAAGTCCCTCAGCAGTGGGGGTTTGGAGAGCTCCCAGGTTGGTGAACACATCTCTTTGTGGGGGGCGTGGAGCACCCCAGCTCCCCAGGGCTGGCAGCTCCTGTGCTGAGAACGCTTCTGGACTTCGCCTTACGCACCCTTCATCTGACTCCTCATCCCTATCCTTTATCGTATCTTTTATAATAAACATGTTTCTCGCCAGGCGCGGTGGCTCACGCCTGTAATCCCAGCACTTC